CTATAGTGCCAGCAGGTCGATTGGTGTCAGGCCCACAGTTGAGAGGGCAATAAATAAATAAAATGTCGAATGACTAGTTAAAATTTCTCAGGCCTCCAAGTTCCTCATCCACATAGTGGGGATAATTATACCTGCTCTGGCCATTAGAAATGGCCACGTAGCAAGTAGAAATACAGCCTAACTTTTAACTACATTCTTACTATGCCTCAGTCATCATGAAAGACGTTATATGAATATTATTCATTTACTGTTCTGATTTCCATTTTACAAGTAAGGACACCAGGTCTTAGAGGACAAGTAACTGACCTAAGGGCACAGGGCCATGGTGAGGACCCGGGTAAAAATCCAGAACCCCCTAACCTCAGAACCTGAGCTCTTAACTGCTATTTTATAGTTTCTAGAAAGATGCTTCCTTCTAACACAGTAAAATCCGCTATGCTGTCTGCCCCCCTCGAGTTCGTCCTGTGGGACAACTGAAGAAAGCTATTACATCCTCCCACGGGGTTCGTTTCTTTCAGTCTCTCCTTAAATGGCCCTCCTATCCTGGTCACTCTCTCCAGAACAAACTTCAGCGTGACAGCCTCCCTCCTGCTCCAGCTGTGGTGCTTTCCACTGGGCAAGTTGTAAGGGGCATCAGAGCAGGGGAAGCCGACTGCCCACGGGCTGAGAAAATGCAGGTGTCGTGGGTGCCCATGAGGGCTGCGGTTAACACAGCAAGGCTTCCTGAGAGAGGTGATACTTGAACTAAGTCCAGGGCAGTGAGCACAGGAGCCAGCGGCCAAGGGACCCCAGGAGAAAAGACCGCGGGAGAGCGTCGCCGGGGCTGCCGGGTCGAGACAAAGGCTGGTGGAGTTTAAATAAAGATCACAGGCGCAACCCCAAGTGATGGCAAGCTTGCACGCGGACGGGCGAAACGCATTTTCCTAAATGTTAAGAGACGTTCTGGCGAGAAGCGAAGTGGGAGTAACAGTCACAAAGCAAAACGCAAACTTACCCGTAATCTGGCAACCCGGCCTCCGTAGCCCGACTGCAAGCGCTGCCACCTGAGGAGCCTGGTAGCCAAGGCAGCGGCAGGCTCAACCCAGATCTCGCGAGACGGAGCACGCCTCGCGAGATTTGACCTCTCGTCCCTGAGAGGCGGGTGGGTGTTAGTTCAGAGGGTTATGGGAGGGCTCTGGCGTCCTGGATGGAGGTGCGTTCCTTTCTGTGGCTGGCGCTGGATCCACCCTGGGTCTCCAACCAGGGCTGCAGAGAGGGTAGAGCCGTTTCTTAGGCCAGAGTGGAGTGGGACAGGAGGTGCCGAGAGAGGACTGAGGTGGCTTGGGACATGGAAGCGCTGCAGCCTTCGAGCCCGGCATCCAGCATTGCAGCCGCCGCGGCGGCCTAAGAGCTCGAACCCTTTCACACGCGCGCAGGAGGAGGAGCGGCGGCGGCAGAACAAGACGACCCTCACTTACGTGGCCGCTGTCGCCGTGGGCATGCTGGGGGCGTCCTACGCTGCCGTACCCCTTTATCGGCTCTATTGCCAGGTAGGGGCCGGCGCCGCCCGCAGGGTGGCGCATATTGTTTAACATATTTGGTATCTTTTTCTAGACTACTGGACTTGGAGGATCAGCAGTTGCAGGTCATGCCTCAGACAAGATTGAAAACATGGTGCCTGTTAAAGATCGAATCATTAAAATTAGCTTTAATGCAGATGTGCATGCAAGTCTCCAGTGGAACTTTAGACCTCAGCAAACAGAAATATATGTAAGTGACTAACCAGTCATTAAAAGATTACTAGTATTGATAATATATATATTCTTTAAAACAGGTGGTGCCAGGAGAGACTGCACTGGCGTTTTACAGAGCTAAGAATCCTACTGACAAACCAGTAATTGGAATTTCTACATACAATATTGTTCCATTTGAAGCTGGACAGTATTTCAATAAAATACAGGTACATCAAAGTGTAAACTTTACAGAATATGAAAATGTTATTAAAATCTTTCTATAATTTCCAGTGCTTCTGTTTTGAAGAACAAAGGCTTAATCCCCAAGAGGAAGTAGATATGCCAGTGTTTTTCTACATTGATCCTGAATTTGCTGAAGATCCAAGAATGATTAAAGTTGATCTTATCACTCTTTCTTACACTTTTTTTGAAGCAAAGGAAGGGCACAAGTTGCCAGTTCCAGGATATAATTGAAGTCAGCAACTAAGTCTTCCTTCAAAGTTGTGATTTTTGGGAAAATCATATATCCTATCTTCTCAAAGGAGAAATATTGTACAATAATATGAAGGCTTATATTTTAAATAATTATTTTTTCTCAACTAATTTTTTTCACTTAAACTTGAGAGAACAAGTTCAGCTTTTATCATAAGAAACTCATATGCCTAGCTAGAATATATGACTGACTATTCAATACCATACTGAAGAGTTTGATACTATTAAAATAAGCCGCTTTGTTTTTTAAATATGCAGGCATGGGTTCAGCTTAATTCCATAATTCCCTTCCAGATTATTAACTCTTCATACTTACAGCAATGAATCTGACAATGTTTTTCAAAAATGTATGCTCAGGGTTATTTGTTTCAAGTCATAGGCCAGAACTTCTAACCATGTTTATTGTGTCTAAAAGAGTTGGTTGCTATTTTCCTTCATTATGAATAGTCAGTATTTTAAAAGCTCAAAGTAGAAGAGGAGTCACTAAGCCCTAACAGCTTGTCCAAAGATTTAAATTCTTATTTCAAATTTGATTTGTCCTTTAAGGTTTAGGGCTATTTTATATTCAGAGTTCTGAATAATTACTTTGAAACTGTAGTATCATAAAATTGAAATAAAATACATCTACTAGGCTGTTAGCCAAAGCATCACCATTACAAGTCCATGAATGTTAAAATGTACAGGTGGGATTGTGAAGATTTACTGACATCAAAAGTTCTTCTGGAAACAAACCTTTGTTAAAAAAAAAAAGTATTAAATTGTTTTAATAGTGATTTATTTGTCATCAAATGTACAACTTATTCTAAATATTTTCATTTTCTGTGTTCTAAATAGAAATATTAAGTTGCAGTAAAAAGAGAAAAAAAGGCTATTTAGCATTACAAAGAATCATATTTAAAGGCTGCCCAATGTAGAGTCTAGTGACCTGTTCAGGACACCTGAAATATAATTAAATGACAATTATCAAGGTTTTAACAATTTATAATTCTAAACCAGAGGATTATAAAGAAGTGCAAATTGACTTTTACATTCAACTTTAGTTAAATGAAGGCACTCAGTATTCTTCCTGAATAATACATTCAGTTTCTCACATTTTATGCTTTCATCTATTCAGAATTATTTCATAGTAAAATAATCTACTCTTATCACAGCTGTGTGACGATTTCTAAATGTAGGAAGGCCTGTGAAACATGACACTGCAGTTAAATTGGTTGGCCTAAGGACTAAGTAATTTTTCTTCTGCTGAAGTTTTAAGTGAGTATTTGTTCCAAACAAGTTCTGTTGAAATCTCACGCTGTTGTCAGGAATCAGTGTTATCCTGGAACTGTTATTCTATTTAATCTTCATTATAGCAGAAATGTGCCACCATGGCTTTGACATGTTGGTAGGTATTGTCTTCCAGGCTTCAAAGCTGCACAGAGTCTACGTTTTAGAGAGTTGGCACCTTTGATGTGGTAGTGAGCTGATCATCCACTTTCTTCTAAAATAAAGAGAAGAAAATGGCCAGTATTCATCCTGTCCTTCTCTTTCCCCATTCCTTGATAACTCTCTTGTCTTTACTGGGAAGCTGGAGAGTCACAGTCTAGTAGAAGAAAGGTAAGAATGTGCTTCTTCCATAGGGGAGGGTATAAGGGGAATAAATAAGTTTTGATAGTTCATTGGTGACCATTAAATAGTAAATACATGGGATTAGTAGTGCTGAAAATAGGAAAAATTCAGACCTATTTGGAGGACTAACGGTAAATGGGTCTACTGGTACCGGTTAACAAGTATTAACTGCATATGAAAAACAAATGCCTGATTTCAGTGCTACTCCTATTGCTCATCTATTTTGTTAGCATTAATATTTCTATACCATAAACTACTGTATTCCCAAGCCTTACTATTTACAGATGAGAAAATCACAAAGAATGACTCTCATTAGTGAACAATGGTTCAGCACAATTTGAATGATTCAGGGGAACTCATATTTCAAAGTGTCAGACTCAGATGGCCCTTAGAAAATTTAAATACTAAATATGTAAAGTGATAATTATACTGAAATTATATGGAATATGGAATTAAGTTGTATAAGTTGAAGTCTTTACCTCAGTCACCATCATTTTGAGCTCCTTTGTGCTGGTGAGCATCAATTTCTTCATAAATAGCTCTGAAACAAAGCCATCACAGCAAAAGGGTTATGTATCAATTTCAAAGTGCTATTTTGGTTTTTAACTGCCAGCACTGTAATTAAAAATTGAGCTGGTTTTGGAGTTCAGGCTACATATGAGTAAAAATAAGTCTCTGCCCTGAAGTGTGTATTCTAGTTTATTTAAATTCTAATGTTGCACTTCATTTTTTCTTTTTTTTTGAGACAGAGTCTCACTCTTTTGTCCAGGCTGGAGTGCAATGGTGCTTTCTTGGCTCACTGCAACCTCTGCCTCCCAGGTTCAAGTGATTCTCCTGCCTCAGCCCCACGAGTAGCTGGGATTACAGGGACACACAACCATGCCCAGCTAATTTTTTTGTATTTTAAGTAGAGACAGGGTTTCACCCTGTTGGCCAGGCTGGTTTCAAACTCCTGACCTCAGGTGATCCACCCGCCTCGGCCTCCCAAAGTGCTGGGATTACAGGTGTGAGCCACCACACCCGGCCTTATTGTTGCAATTCCTATGTCTCTTAAAAGTATGTATTTCATAGAACCAATTAATTTTTTCTTGTGATTGAAATGAGAAATATGACTCAAATTTGGACAGTTTATGTTTTGCTTAAAAAACTCCTCAGTTTCTTCTGGTTTCAAACTTTTTAAAAAAATATTAGGACAAGTGCAGTGGCTCACACCTATAATCCCAGCACTCTGGGAGGCTGAGGTGGGTGGATCGCTTGAGTCCAGGATTTCAAGACCAGTATGAACAACATGGCAAAATACCATCTCTACAAAAAACATAAAAATTATCATGTGTGGTGGTACACACCTGTAGTCCCAGGTACTCAGGAAGCTGAGGTCGGAGGATCACTGGAGCCTAGGAGGCGGAGATTGCAGTGAGCTGAGATCGTGCCACTGCACTCCAGCCTGGGCTACAGAGCAAGACTTTCGTCTCAAAAAAAAAAAAAAAAAATTAATCTTCCAGCTTATTTAAACTATGTGATTACAGTCCAGACTCCTCAGCCATCTATAGCTCATCACTGTCATTTCTGTACTTTTTTTATATTGTATTTTTTCAATGACATCCTTCATTCGTTTTTCTTTTTTCTTTTTTTTGAGACAGGGTCACTGTCACCCAGGCTGGAGTGCAGTGGTGCAATCATGGCTTATTGCAGCTTCGACCTCCCAGGTTCAAGTGATCCTTCCACTTCAGCCTCTCAAAATGTTGGGATTAGAGGCATAAGCCACCATGCCAGGCCCATTCAATTCTTTATATGCGTCTTACATATGTCTGTAGCTGGAAAATATACCTGAAAGCACAACATTCATATATACAGTATAGCAAAACATGGCTGAGGAAAAATCTCAAAAATCACAGCGCTATGAAACCATGATCACCAAGTTCATAAGGCCCCAGAATGGTGCTACAATTTTAATGTTTCCCTAAAAAGTTTGGTCTCATCTCCCTCAAAACGATTTCAGTCTTCTTCACTCTCCTCAAACCTCTAAACTCTCTGGTAGAAACTGCATTCTTAATACATTAAATGTCTTGATATGGAAACTTCCTCATTTTCCCATCACTAAATCTTCAAGTTTATCTTCATTTGTATTGTCCATTATTTCTGTGATCCTGTCTATTCCTGGCTTCTGAAGCACTTGACCCATTCAGTTATTCTTCCCTTCCTGAGTCTTCAACCTCTCCTTCTATGCCAGATCCTATTCTTCAACATTCACAGATTCTCCAGCATCTCCCATGTCTCCCATTTTATACAAAGTACAGCCTTTAATTCCATCTCTTCTTGTAGTAAATGCCTTAGTATCCTCTAGCTACCAACAACCCCTTTTTTTTTTTTTTTTTTGAGATGGAGTTTCACTCTTGTTGCCCACGCTAGAGTGCAATAGTGGGATCTCAGCTCACTGCAGCCTCTACCTCCTGGGTTCAAACGATTCTCCTATTCATCCTCCCGAATAGTTGGAATTACAGACACCCGCTACCACGCCTGGCTAATTTTTGTATTTTTAGTAGAGACAGGGTTTTGCCATGTTGGCCAGGCTGGTCTCAAACTCCTGACTTCAGGCGATCCGCCTGCCTTGGCCTCTCAAAGTGCTGGGATTATAGGCGTGAGCCACCGTGCCCGGCCCCAAACCTGTTTTCATCACTGCTTCATATTTAAGTTCTAAGAAGTTATCTGTACTTACTGTCTCTACTTAATCTCTCATGTGCTTTTCAAATGCACTGAAATTTGGGTTCTGTCTTCATCAGTCCATCAAAGTAGCTTTTACTAAAATCATCAATGATCTCCAATCCATTATCTAGTTTTCAGTTCTTATCTTACTTGTCTGCCCCTGGCACTGTTCTTCACAGTTGTACTCGCTCCTTTTTGCTTCCAAATTACATTTTCCTCATCTGGTACTGAGCTCCCTGTTAACTTTCTTTACTCTTGGTTTTAGCATTTCCATTTCCTTGAATGTGCCAGAGCTCTGTCCTCTGGGTCTTTGTACAGGTTGTTCCTTGGGCCTACAATACTCATTTCCAAACTTTTCACTTAACTAAGAATTGCAGGCCTCAGCATTAATGCTACCTGAAGCTTTCTCTAATCCTCATTTAAATTAGTTCTGTTACAAACTTTCAAGTTGCCATATTCTTTCATAACATTAACACAAATTTTGTAAACATGTATTTGGTGGTTTGTCTAATTTCTGTATCCATACTACGTTTAACCTCTGTGAGGACAAGGGAGCATGTTTCTTGTTCAGAATTATAAATTAGTCCAGTCATAGTCCCTGGCACATAATATTGAAATTAGTGAATCGTGTGTATCTTCATAAACATACTGTTTGTCCTGGTAGAGCAAAAATTGTCAACCTGGGATTCATGGACAACCAATGATGTGAAAAAAACCCAGTAATTTCCTGCAAGATTCTGTGCTTTTCCTTGGAGGGAAGTCCCTGAATTTCATGGGACTTTCAAAAGAACTGAGACATTCTGACCCCCAGAAAGAAAGACCCACCACAGTGATAAAAGAGTTCCAAAGCTTCACCTCCAGCTTTTTACTGTCTCTCCCACCGCCAGTATCTGTGACACTGCCGTATCAACATACAGCAATCTCCTAATTTGAATATAATCAAGAACTTTTCCACTACCTGTTTGGATGGAGAAACTGATTAAAAAAACGTTTCTAGAAAGCATACCTAGTTAAGTGCCAGTGTCTTAAACCACTAATATGATCAGTGATATATCTACTCTATCAGGCAGAATGACTTAGAGAAATTTCTCAAACCTGAGTTAGGAAAAAATACATAGTGGACTCCTAAGTCCCTTAACATCTGCTCATAAATTAAGTCAACCATTACATTGAGGGATTAAACCAGGGACCAGAATATCAAATGTCTACACATGTCAGCCAAAGAAGAGATGCAGAGGGTTGGGTGGGGCTGGAAGCAGATAGGAGGGGTCTCCAGGGACTATAGGAGTACAATCAACTTGAGTAATCACCTGCTTTTTTCCCCAAACCCTGTGTGGAATGCAGCCAGCTAGCTGGTTTAAACCAGTTCATGACAGACCTCAGCAATTTACAGATGGATCCCAGTGTACTTTCCTCATTACCATGCTAGTATCTTCACCCTGGGAGATGCTATAGCTTCATTACCATAACATGTGACCTGTGTGCTGAAATAACGACTCACTGCATCTGCACAACTGCAACCCCTTTCCATGCAACGACATACCCTCTTCCCTCTCTATCACCCCATAAAACCCTCCTGTCACTTTCCTGCTTTGGAGACTATGCCCGGTGCTTTATTTGTGACAAGTAATAAAACTATTGCTCAAAGCCTGCATTCTTGGTTGGTTATAGTGGCTCATGCCTATAATCCCAGCACTTTGGAAGGCTGAGGCAGGAGGATTGCTTGAGCCCAGGAGTTCAAAACTAGCCTGGGCAACACAGACCCCCTTCTCTATAAAAAAGAAAAAAATTAAAAGGCTAGGCACGGTGGCTTACACCTGTAATCCCAGCACTTTGGGAGGCTGAGGTGGGTAGATGAACTTGAGACCAAGAGTTCGAGACCAGCCTGGGCAACGTGGCAAAACCCTGTCTCTACTAAATATACAAAAAAATTAGCCAGGCGTGGTGGCACATGCTTGTAGTCCCCAGCTACTCAGGAGGCTGAGGCATGAGAATTGCCTGAGCCTGGGAGGCAGAAGTTGCAGTGAGCCGAGATCACCCCCACTATACTCCAGCCTAATGACAGAGTGACACTCTGTCTCAAAAAATTAAATTAGCCAGGCATGGTAGCACACCCCAATAGTCTCAGCTACTCATGAGGCTGAGTAGGGAGGACTGCTTCAACCTGGGAAGTCAAGGTTGCAGTAAGCCGTGATCATGCCACTTTATTCTAGTTTGAGTGACACAGTGAGACCCTGTCAAGAAAAAATAATAATAACCTGTGTTCTCATGGAGAGTTGTCTATTACCAGATGAATGAATCTCAGGTTTTTTTAGGGGTAACAAGTCTGGTACCCCAGATGAGACCCAGGGTTGAGCCCTGACTTGACCTCCCTTATAGGCTCCTGGCAGGCAAAGCAGTGGGATGTGGAAGCATGCGTGGGCCAACTCACCTCAGTTGCCAAGAAGGAGACTAGAGAAGGGCCTTGGGACCCCTGACCTGGTGTCTAGTGTAGTCCACTGACCAGCACCACAAGACCTCTCTGGGAGAGTAGAAGCGGCTGCCTAGAGCCCAGACCTTTTGCTCGGTGCTGCTTTGAAGCAGCAGCTCCATGAACTACTAAAAGAGTGGTCTGGGTTTTGATCATTAGGATTCTGGGTTGTCAGGATTAGGACCTAGGTCAAGGGATCCAGGATTGTTGAGAAAAAGAAGTTCCTTCTTTCAGGTCTGGGAGACTGAGAGACATCGCCATCGTTTTAACAAGGGGAATCCCCAACAAAAAGACAAGGATGCTTGTCTTCAGGCTTTGTTCCCTACGTGGTATAACTGTAGGGCTCAATATTCTTACTTGTCTGTGGCCTGAATGAATATGAAGTCTGGATTCTTCTACCCTTAGTCTGTGGCAACCCCTAAAATATCAGGCTTTGTTTTGCAGCAGTCACAGAAGGACTGCTGTTAGTTTGATGAGGAGACCCAAGTTTCAAAGGGGGCAGTTTTGGTGGGATCATGATCCCTGGAACCAGAATGCAGTGATACAAAGGTTACATGAACAGTGTGTGTGCTTTCTCTGAGGAAACACCTCACTCACTTGATTGATTTACCTACCTCCCCACCACCTGAGCTGGATCCAGAACTACTTCATTGTCTCCATGAGATCTCCTGGGAGGCTGCCCGGACCGAACATGATCCAGGGAAAGGAAATCCCTGTTATCCTCTCAGCTTCCCAGGACCTCTGGATGGCTTTGCATGGTGGCCAGCAAAGAGGACCAGAAGTATTCAAGCTGAGTTGTGGGATTTGTGTCATCATTAATCTCCAGAGTTTGGAAGCCCCTCAGACTGTGTGCAGAGACCGTAGAATGTCGTGAACTAGGTCTTGGAAGGAGAGCTTGTTAGGGTGCCTCCTCTGGCAATGGAAACTGCATATCCACCCATGACCAAAAAGCAAATGATATATTACTGTAATACAGCCTGGCTCCAGTATTCCCTAGATCAGAAGAGATGGTCTGAATATGGGTCACTTACTGCAACTCTCCAATTGGACTTTTTTTGCAAGAAACATGGTAAATGGGAAGAAATGCCCTATATGCAATGTTTTATGGCCCTCTATCAAAACCCTGCCTTGCAGATGAAATGCAGAATATGTAAATTGGCCAAAGGGAACTATATTGCCAATTCTAGAAGCCTCTGGAGAGGAAGCATCAGTCATGTGGGGGCCTATAGGGAAGGGAACAAGTAAGAAGAGTCCCTTTACTACCCCCTCCAAGAGAAGTGAGGCCCTCTAACTCTACTCGGGGACTGGAACCTTGGCCAATACAGGGGCATAGTCCACCTTCTTGGAAATGGTACCCTCTGCACCTCCAGGGAAAAGCAAGGGCCCGTTCTGTATTTGCCAGGCCCTCCAAACTCTGCAGAGCCAGCTGTGGCTCCTGCTATGGCAATAGCAGGCCCCTGTTGCACTCTTCTTTGCCAGGGAGCACCACTCATAGTGGGAACGCATATAACCCTGGAGGGTGACTGTTGCCACTCAGAGCATGCCTGTTGGAGAAAGAGGTTTTGCTCGGGTCTATGTGTTTTTTAAAACTGTTGACTTGTATAACTGGAAATCCCATAGTAAGGGCTTATGGGTGAGCCCACGAGAGTTCGTAACTCTCATATGGAGAATATTCTCCACACATAACCCTACCTGGCCAGGTGTGCAGACCGTAACAGCAACCCTGCTCACAGCAGAAGATAAATCTGCCACCATGGCCAAAACTAAGGAGGAGGCAGACAATATGTGTGCTGATAACCTGGTGACCTGGCCCGTTGAGGTGTCAGTCCCAATAGCCAACCCAAACTGGGACCCCAGTGATAACAAGAATCAAGAGTGGCTTCATCATTATAGGAATATGCTTCTCAGAGGTATGAGGGAAGCAAGCCAGTCCCTGGTCAATTGGGGAAATCTCAGAGAAATAGAACAAGGCCCTAATGAAAATCCATCAGCATTCCTAAATTGATAATAAGAATGCCTCCAGAATTACACCCCTTGGGACCCAGATGACCCAAAAGCTGAGTAGTACTTTAATCTCACTTCATCTCTCAGCCCCAGATATTCAGAGAAAACTCTAAAAAGTGGCAATAAATCCACATACTCCCCCTTTCCAACTGGTAGACATCTCCTTTAAGGTCTATAGTAAAGAGATGTGGCATCTGATGAAAAGGAAGACAAGAAGATGCGGCAGCCCTACAGACTACTTCAGGAAGCCCAGGAAGAAGATGGCATGGGTGAGTGACCAGGGCCCCCACCATGGAACTCATTTAACCTCTTCGTAAAATTTGTATCTTCCAGATTAGAAAAATTTCAACTGTAGGTGCCTTTGCAACCTATCCTGGGAGACCCTAAAACATATTTAGTTTTAGTGCCTAGAGATTTTCACTCCTCTAACATCTCTGGATACAGTGTCCCTGGTCAACATGAAGAAGTTACAGAAGAACGCTTTCTGATCCTGGCCCCTAAAGAATTTACTTGTGCTAAGTAATAAAATTCCTATTGATCAAAACCTGTGTCCTTGTGGAGAGTCAGATATCTGTT